TGACCTAGCAGCCCATGATTTGGGCTCTTTCCTCCTCTGGTTCAGGGGTGAGGGATGCTGTCACTCTCCAAGAGGGGGAACAGCTTGGGACCTAGCAGAGCTGCTCATCGGGGTTCTATTCCTCCCAGCCAGCGCCCTGACAAAGCCAGCCTCTGGATAAGAAACTAATTACTTCTCCTGCTTCTTCAGTTTGACCTCCTAAGGGAAGTAAGTCCTGCAGAAGTAACCAGCCTGCCGCGGCAGAATGCAGAGCAGGCACCAACTGCCCTGCAACTGCTTCCATAACCTGCAGATCCACCAGGGTGTCGGGGGCCCACATGCTGCAAAGCTTAGGAAGATGGGGTTTTCAATGGACATGCAGCTTTTAAAGTTGTGTGAGATAGGTTGCATTCAGAGTAAGGAAGGGTTGAAAGGCAGGAAGGGCATTTTCCTCTTAGCAGTGGAAGGATCTTCCTGACAGCCCTCCTTGCTTGCTTTCTGCCTGGCTCACTGCTTTCTCAGCAAGTTCCGGGAGGACTATGTCCTGGGGTTCCGAAAAGGGCTGGGGAATGTCCAGGCACGGATAAGGCACACAAGCTCTCTGGAGGAAAAGGGAGGCTCCTTTGCACTTCCCCTTCCTGCAGGTCTGTCCTGGTTTTTCATGATGTCATCCATTCATCATTGTGAGCTGACTGGTGGTCCCAGGGCTTGGCCAGCTGCCCAAGGCCAGGAGGGGAGACAGAGATCCCAGGACAAATGTGCAGCAGGCCCCTGAGCATGTGTAGAAATGTTGTCATCATTTCCACATAGAAAGACTTGGAGGAAATCAAAGAAGACAGTAAAAGTCACAAGATCCTATCCAACCTTCCCTTCCCTGAATGCCTGGGAAGAATTCAGGGGCCTCTTGCCTGTGGATGGAGAGCCGAACCCTGGAGCGGGCCTAGGTGTGGAGGAGGGACTGCTCTGCCGGGTGGTTCATTCTCCAGAATTCAACCTGTTTCTTGACTCCGTGGTGTTTGAAAGCAACTTCATCCAGGTATTCTTGGGTGGCGCAGAATAGCACTCTTTGATTCTTCGAAACCTGTTCCCAAGATATGACTGAGAGAGTCCATCCCTGAAACTGGGGCAGAGTGAGAATTGAGGCAAGGAGAAGCTAGTGGACCTGGAATGCAAGGCCACCCTCACTGACCTGGGCTTTGCTGAGCCCCAGACGGGGCTTCTCCTACAGACAGCTGTCACCCAGGGAGAAAGGTCAGGGGTCCTCTGCTCTGAGTGGAGAATTTGGTATCTAATCCCCCAGTTTACTTCAGCCCCCAGGCTGTCACCTGAAGTAGATGAACAAAGAGGCAGTAAAAAGAGACGCTTCTTGAGAACAATAATGCGGATTGGCGAAAGAACAGCACCTGGGGTCCCAGAGACAGCTGGGCTCAGATTCCAGTCCTCTGCCTTCTCCTTGGGAGGTGACTGTGCAAGTAACCTGTGCAGCCTGAATCTGGCCCCTTGATTGTAAAAGGGTTGAACTGACCTGAGGATGAAATGCAAATACAGCAAGAAAAGTACCTTGTCTAACAGGCACTCGGTGCACGTTCGTCTCCTTGCCTGGGCTCTCCTCTGGTTGGATGGAAGCGAGAATGAACAGCACTTTGGAGTTAGAGAGGACCTTCCTGTTCAGTGAAGGTGCAGGAGATAATAGGGCACCTCGGGGAAGGTGCTCAGGTTGTGCCTGGGGGCTGTGTTGCAGGTCAAAAGGGGCAGGAATTGGAGAGACGTCTACAAAGCTTCCAACACCATGGCCCTGGGGGTGACCTCCTCGGTACCCTGCCTGCCCCTCCCCAACATCCTACTCATGGCCAGTGTCAAATGGCACCAGGGGCAGAACCAGACATGGAACAGACCATCCATAGCCCCCAACATCTTCCTGAAGAGGTGAGCAATGCAGATGAGAATGGAGGACAAGATGCTAAAGCACCCTCTTTTCTACCTCCAAAAGCCTTAGTCCTAAAGGAGACCTGCCTCATTTTAACGAAGACAGGGTCAGATTGGATGCAATAGGGTTGTCAGTGTGTGTCTTCCCTGGTGGCTTCAGGATTCTCCCATTGAGGTTTGTGGAGCTCCAGGTATGTGACCACTATCAACGCATCCTGCAGTTGAGGACAGTCACTGAGAAGATTTATTACCTAAAGCTCCATCCTGACCATCCTGAGACTGTCTTCCACTTCTGGATCCGACTGGTTCAAATTCTGCAAAAGGGGCTGTCCATCACCACCAAAGACCCTAGGATTCTTGTCACGCACTGCCTGGTACCCAAGAACTGCAGCAGCCCCTCAGGAGATTCGAAGGTAAGTGAGCACCATTGCCACCCTGCAGTCAAACCACCTGGTTCTGCTTTTTTTCTTCATATAGTTAGTACAGAAGAAACTCCAAGCCTCCCAGCCCAGCGAGAGTCTCATTCAGCTAATGACCAAGGGGGAGAGTGAAGCCCTGTCTCAGATTTTTGCCGACTTACACCAGCAGAACCAGTTGAGGTACATGACTTAAATCAAGCCAGCCTCTGACATTTCCTTGATCCTGAAATGGCTCGAGTTTCAGGAGCAGCAGAAAGGTGGAGACCAACAAGAACAGCTCAGGTAAGGGAGGGCACAGGGTACCATGCCTCAAACACAAGCAAATGCATTTCTTTACTTGATCTAGGGAAAGATTCTTCCCGTGAAGACAGCATCCCTTGCACCTGTGACCTACGTTGGAGGGCTTCATTCACGTACGGAGAGTGGGAAAGAGAGAACCCCTCCGGCCTGCAGCCCCTCTCACTACTCAGCACTCTGGCAGCCTCCACCGGGCCACAGCTGGCCCCACCCATAGGTACAGCAATGGGAGGAATCCCCTGCCATTGTCTATCAAACACTTTTCTCTCCTACACTCACAGGAAATTCTATTTGAGCCACCCTTCCGCACTGGGGAGAATCTATGCAAGCCTCGTCAACACCACTTTGCAGCATTCAGCTGCTGAGGGATTATCGGGATGGAGAGTAGGAGAAAACTGCAACCAAGGAAGAATAGAGTCATCTCACGGTGACAGCAGAGCCTTTCCAGCTGTACATAACCACGTCCTCGCCACTGCACCTCGGCATATGCCACCTCCATGCCACTGCCAGAGCTGGCCTAGCAAGATGTGCTCTCAGAATGGCCGGGCCCAAGAGATGAAGGAAAGGAGTGAAAGGGAAGTAGGACCAGAGAAGTGGAAGGAAGCAAAATGGAGGTGATGAGAAAGGTGGTGGGAGAAAGTCAGCAGATGAGAGACACAAAGAGAAGTGGTAATAGGAAACGGAAGAGACTTGGTAGACGAGATAAGGAGGACAAGAGAAGGGACACACCCCTGAGAGATGCTCACCAAGCTTCTATTTATCTAATTTAAAACTTGAAAGTAAAGCCATAAACAAAAAAAAGAAATGTTTTCTTCCCTGCTCAGACCATTCTGGACAAATGTGAACTGCCAGACACCTTCCATTTCCCTTTCTATCTGTTTTTCTTGCTAGTTCCTGTCTTCTGATTAAAGCTTCATTCCTTCTTTGTTGGCCTGTTCCCTAACTTGGACTTGCTAG